CTGGGTACGGTGGCTCACGCCTATAATCCCAGCACTTTGGGAGGCCGAGGCGGGCAGATCACGAAGTCAAGAGAGCGAGACCATCCTGGCCAACATGGTGAAATCCCATCTCTACTAAAAAATAGAAAAATTAGCCGCGTCTGTAGTCCCAGCTACTTCGGAGGCTGAGGCAGGATTATCGCTTGAACCCGGGAAGCGGAGGTTGCAGTGAGCCGAGGTCGCACCACTGCACTCCAGCCTCGTGACAGAGCGAGACTCCGTCTCAAAAAAAAAAAAAAAAAAAAAAAGGGAGGCCATTGTAGGGAGGCCATTGTAGCAATTCAGGGGAGAGATGAATCCAGGCGACAGATGATGGGAGGTTTGGAGCAGGGAAGACAGAGAGAAGTGGAGAGATTCCAGATATATTTGAGAGACAAAACTGATAATTTGGGGTAAGGGAGGTGAAGGAGGCAGAGGGATCACGGACGCCCTCCTTGGTTTCTGGTTTAGGCTACTTGACAGATGGCGGAGCTATGCAATTGAGAGAGGGAATCCTGGGAGAGATTATGAAATCTCTGTATCTTCCGCAAGAATGTTTGTTTGCTTCCCTTGCGAGTGTAAGACGGAGCCGGGAACATTGAGGCTTGGGGCTGGGACTCAGCAGCTCTTCTGCCCTTGCCGAGAACTCTGTCTATATCTGTATTACAACACTTACCATAGTGTATTCATTTTACAAGGTATTGCACCCAGTGAACCATGAGGTAAGAGAGCAAGGGAAGAGTTTCTTCTCGGTGTCTCTAGGACTTTGCCCAGCAGCTGGCCCCGCCCCCTCCAGCGCTCTCCGCCTAGCCCCGCCCCCAGGAGATTTCCGGCTTCTCGGTACTGGCCTAGCCGTAAAGGGCTCCGCTCCGCCCCTAGAGCAACCGTTTCCTCCTCAGTCGGACCAGAGTGATTGATTAGTTTGTTGTCTAATCATCAGTCGAGCGGCCACATAATTACCAATTAGGCAGTAGCAGAGGCGGGTGCCGAAGCACGGGGTCTGGGTGACTAGGAAGAGCCGAGACTGCGAAGGAGAACGCAGCAAGCCCAGGCGGCGGTGGAAAGGTGATGGGGTATCTGGATTCCATAGGTTTTTCTCATCTTTTTTGCCTCATTTCTTTCTCCTCAGGCTGGAGGACACACCTAAACATGTGGAATCCCAATGCCGGTAGGTGTTTGGGGGTTCTGTTCCACCCCTAATTCTAATGTTTATTCTCTGCTTCTTCCACCAGGGCAGCCAGGGCCAAATCCATATCCCCCCAATATTGGGTGCCCTGGAGGTTCCAATCCTGCCCACCCACCACCTATTAATCCACCCTTTCCCCCAGGCCCCTGTCCTCCTCCCCCAGGAGCTCCCCATGGCAATCCAGCTTTCCCCCCAGGTGGGCCCCCTCATCCTGTGCCACAGCCAGGGTATCCAGGATGCCAACCGTTGGGTCCCTACCCTCCTCCATACCCACCGCCTGCCCCTGGAATCCCTCCTGTGAATCCCTTGGCTCCTGGCATGGTTGGACCAGCAGTGATAGTAGACAAGAAGATGCAGAAGAAAATGAAGAAAGCTCATAAAAAGATGCACAAGCACCAAAAGCACCACAAGTACCACAAGCATGGCAAGGTCAGTACCCTCTGGAGACTGGCTAGGGAAGGTCTTCTTTCCCCTTTCCCCTTTCCCCTTGCAGCATTCCTCCTCTTCCTCCTCCTCTTCCAGCAGTGATTCTGACTGAATACAGGCCCTGGACCCTTCCCTCAAGTCTCACCAGTTCTGCTCTCCCATCAAGCTTCAGATGCCATGTTGTACTGGGGGAATGTAGCCCTTGTGCTCCCCACCCCCTACCTCCACCTGAGCCTCACCCTGCTGTTGAGCCCTGAGTGGCTAGGGGAAATGGGAAGAGGATTGCCATGGCCTGGCCATCTTGTTGCTGCTTGGTTAGATCATATAGCTAATGAATTAGGCAGGGGAGCTATTTTTTGAAGATGATGAACTAAATGTTGAAGACAAGTTTGAGATCTGTAAAATGTGATTTTTTACTTCCACTTATAATACTTGTGATTGGGGAGGTTTGTGGAAATTCAATTATGATGAAAAACCTATCTTTTTTGTAATGTTGGCATACTTGGGGAATTTAGTGGCAAATACATTCCCCAGCAGGCCTTTTGTTGGTTGCACTAACTGCAAGGTTGCTGGGAAGTAGAGTCCATTTGGTTGATGAGCTTTGACTGCGGTTTTGGAACCTTACCTCTCCTCCTTAGCCCAATATGCTGTCTTGGGTCCTATTCAAATAAAGTTATTTCTCCTGGTCTCAGCTCACCTGTGCTATCACCTTGGCTGGGCATG